TCCAGGAGTTCAAGGCTGCAATGAGCTATGATGCCCACCATTGCACTCCAGCCTGGGTGACAGAGCAAGACCTCAAAATAATTAAAATTAAATAAATAAATTAAAGACATTGAATCTTCACAATGACTGGAAGTTAGGCATTCTTCTTATCCCCATCTTGCAGATGGCTGAACTGAGTGAGGCAAGGAGAAGGTAAGTAAGTCTTTGAAAGCTACACCACTAGTAAGTGGCAGGTGCAGGCTTCGAACCTGCAGTCGTCTAATACCAACGACTTAGCTTCACGTTCAACCCCTGCCTGAGACCACCTCTCCTTGCAGAAGCCAGGTCAAGGCCTGATGTTTGCTAGGGTGTGATGGGTGGGGTGCCTCAGTGGCAAGAGTGCTCACTCCTGCCTGGGGGAGTCTGGCAAGGGTTCACAGAGGTGACCTTGAATTGGCTGGTGGAAGGCGAGTAGGTGTTCAGCAGGCGGACTGGGGACAGACAGGCAGGGTGTCTGCACCGCAGCCCTGGGCGAAAGCTTGCACTGCGGGCAAGCGGCAGGGCTGACGGGGAGCCCAGGGATCGGAGCCAGCACCGGGGGCTTATTAGGGCTGCGGCCGCCCCAGGCCCTGCCTTTGGACCCTTCCGGCCTGCTTGGCAGATGCCACGGTTGGTTCCCCCACGGGGCATATTTCCGCCGGGCTCCAACTTAGGACCCCAGGCGGAGGTCCAGTGTCAGCTGGACAAAGCTCTGTTAGGAATTTTCCTATCAGGAGTCCCTAACCCCCTACACGCACACACACGGGCGCGCGGGCGCGCACGCACACACACGCACACATGCACACATACGCGCGCGCACATGCACATAGGCACACAGAGATACGCGCACACACACACACAAACGCACTCAGATTTCCCGGACCCTGGTTTTCCTCCTGTGACCCTTTCGGGGCCGGGCTCTCACCCTAAAGAAGCAGCCCCGCCCTGGGGTGGCCCCACCCTCTCTTGGGACCTGTCATAAGTCGGACCCCGGGCGCCCGGCTGCGCAGTCCCAGCCGCCTTCCCCAGGCAGTGGAACCTTCGGGCTCCTGTAAGTAGACCTCCTGCTTTCTTTCCTTCCCTTGGCAGTTGACTACATATTTACTGTGTTCTAGGAGCTTCAGGATGGTTCGTACTAAGACATGGACCCTGAAGAAGCACTTTGTTGGCTATCCTACTAATAGTGACTTTGAGTTGAAGACAGCTGAGCTCCCACCCTTAAAAAATGGAGGTAAGTCATACTAAAAATATTTCAGAGTTGGATCTAATTGCCTATGGAATGCTTTATTTTGTAGAGGTCCTGCTTGAAGCTTTGTTCCTCACCGTGGATCCCTACATGAGGTATTATTTATTTCGCCCCTCAAAATGCTAATTTTTTTTTTTTTTTTTTTTTTTTTTTTTGCAGAGTGGCAGCCAAAAGATTGAAGGAAGGTGATACAATGATGGGGCAGCAAGTGGCCAAGTAATTATTTCCATTTGTCCCAGTGCTTGGAAGCCTTAATGCCTTAATGTGCTTTATCTTTCAGAGTTGTGGAAAGTAAAAATGTAGCCCTACCAAAAGGAACTATTGTACTGGCTTCTCCAGGCTGGACAACGCACTCCATTTCTGATGGGAAAGATCTGGAAAAGCTGCTGACAGAGTGGCCAGACACAATACCACTGTCTTTGGCTCTGGGGACAGTTGGCATGCCAGGGTGAGTTTCATGGATATATTCCATTTGTTTGACTATTCATATATCCTTAATTTTCTTCCTTTAGCCTGACTGCCTACTTTGGCCTACTTGAAATCTGTGGTGTGAAGGGTGGAGAAACAGTGATGGTTAATGCAGCAGCTGGAGCTGTGGGCTCAGTCGTGGGGCAGATTGCAAAGCTCAAGGTAAGTGCCTTTCTCCAGTAACAAGCCTTTATATGGTTTCCTTTTTTTTTTTTTTTCTACTTAGGGCTGCAAAGTTGTTGGAGCAGTAGGGTCTGATGAAAAGGTTGCCTACCTTCAAAAGCTTGGATTTGATGTCGTCTTTAACTACAAGACGGTAGAGTCTTTGGAAGAAACCTTGAAGAAAGCGTCTCCTGATGGTTATGATTGTTATTTTGATAATGTAAGTACAAACTGGACTTAATATCTAATTTATATTTAACATTTTGTCTTTGCTATCTGTTTAGGTAGGTGGAGAGTTTTCAAACACTGTTATCGGCCAGATGAAGAAATTTGGAAGGATTGCCATATGTGGAGCCATCTCTACATATAACAGAACCGGCCCACTTCCCCCAGGTAATGAGCACATGCACACGATCCCATATGTCCCTGCCACCCAAATGTGCCCTTCTCTTCACAGGCCCACCCCCAGAGATTGTTATCTATCAGGAGCTTCGCATGGAAGCTTTTGTCGTCTACCGCTGGCAAGGAGATGCCCGCCAAAAAGCTCTGAAGGACTTGCTGAAATGGGTCTTAGAGGTAAGGAGCTCCGGAGCCACCCCTTCCAATTGAAGTTTTAAAATTTGTTGTTGCTTTGATACAGGGTAAAATCCAGTACAAGGAATATATCATTGAAGGATTTGAAAACATGCCAGCTGCATTTATGGGAATGCTGAAAGGAGATAATTTGGGGAAGACAATAGTGAAAGCATGAAAAAGAGGACACATGGAATCTGGAGGCCATTTAGATGATTAGTTAATTTGTTTTTCACCATTTAGCAAAAATGTATACTACCTTAAATGTCTTAAGAAATAGTACTCATAATGAGTTTGAGCTACTTAATAAAATACATTTAAGTGGTATGTAATTAGTGATGGAGGATGGAAGTTTCAAAGTCAACAACAACCAGTCACCTCACTGTTCACTACAGCTTCTTCTGAGTTGTGGTAGAAAATAATGGCTTTGAAGTGTGAAAATTTTCCAAACACTGTATGTTTTCATTCATAAGTGGGAGCTGAACAATGAGAACACATGGACATAGGGAGGGGAACAACACACGCTGGGGCCTGTGGAAGCCGGGGTGAGGGAGGGAGAGCATCAGGATAAATAGCTAATGCCTTCGGGGGCTAATACCTAGGTGATGGGTTGACAGGTGAAGCAAACCATCATGGCACACGTTTACCTATGTAACAAACCTGCACATTCCACACAATTATCCCGGAACTGAAAATAAAATAAAATTAAATTAAAAAAAAAAGTTAGCCGGGCGTGGTGGCTCATGCCTGTAATTCCAGCACTT